TCTTTGCCACATCATGAATTCTCATTCCGTCATTCTCATCCTTTGATTGGCTGCTTTGATCAAACGAGTGGAACTCTAACTTCGAACAGAAAGAGAAAAACAGGGTCAGTAAATTGTGCCATCACACAGGAAAATACCTAAACTAGTCACACTGTTTTGATTCAATTGGCTACTGAAGTTATAGAATGTTGTTTACTCTTCTCTCCTTTGTCTACTCCCCAGCCAACAAAACAACCGACCTTAGCTGTTTTGAAAATAAATGAAAATTCCAACATGGGTTTGAAATAAAATTGCATCATAAACAATCGGTAGGTGTTTTTCAAAGTGGTTTCAGGGAAGTGCCACGGAGTAAGCAGGCGACCACCGAGGCTGCTAAAATATTTCCTGTCCTGACCAGGGTTGCGTTTCTGGAGAATATTTAACAGGGAGGGTTTTAACGCTTTTAAAGATGTTGAAACTAAAGAACAAATATTGACCAGAGGGCACCACAACGCTCCTGAAAGAGAGTAAAATACATCCTTTATAAAATGAAAAACTACTTGGATGAATTATTCCAAAATTCCTGCACAAGTGGACCTCAGAAGGCAGACGGAGGCGCCAATTTGGCATGGCCAGGGCCTGGGCACTCACGCACCAGGGAGCCTCGCGGGTCCGCTCTCGCTCTGTGAGGCCACGGTCTTCCCGCCAGGTTGACTCGAGCCTCCTGCCAGAGCCACTGGCCCCGGAGGCCACCCTAGACCGCAGCTGGCGGCCGCTGGCACGAGTGCAGGGTAACTGAGCCAGGGCCGCTGGCGCATTTGGCCTGGCCGAGGCCACCCCGCGCGGCCGCTCCACTGTGCCCGAGGCTGTCCTGGAGGTGAGGCCGGCCCACAGGGACCCTGCCCGTGCCCGGGCTCCGGTGAGTCAGGGCGCGTTATGCAAGTGCCCCCGGCGCCTCCCCTTCGGTCTTTCACCCCGCGCGGTTACGAAAGCGCGACCCCCTCCCCCCGGCGCTATAAAGCAGCGGGGCGGCCGCGGCGCGCTCGCCTCCCTCGCTCCACGCGCGCCCGGACTCGGCGGCCAGGCTTGCGCGCGGTTCCCCTCCCGGTGGTGAGTCGCGGCCGGGGCCTCGGGGCCGGCGGGCCGGGCACTGACGGAGGCGCGTCTCCCGCAGGGCGGATTCCTGGGCAAGATGAAGTGGGTGTGGGCGCTCTTGCTGTTGGCGGCGCTGGGCAGCGGCCGCGCGGAGCGCGACTGCCGAGTGAGCAGCTTCCGAGTCAAGGAGAACTTCGACAAGGCTCGCGTAGGTATCGGCCCAGGGGGCCCAGGCGGCCCACGCCAAACCCCTGCTGTCATCCTTCTCACAGTTCTCTGGGACCTGGTACGCCATGGCCAAGAAGGACCCCGAGGGCCTCTTTCTGCAGGACAACATCGTCGCGGAGTTCTCCGTGGACGAGACCGGCCAGATGAGCGCCACAGCCAAGGGCCGAGTCCGTCTTTTGAAGTCAGTGGCCGCCGGGGCAGCTGCGCCCTTTGGGCTTGGCTGAGGATCCCCTTGGCTTTTGCAGTAACTGGGACGTGTGCGCAGACATGGTGGGCACCTTCACAGACACCGAGGACCCTGCCAAGTTCAAGATGAAGTACTGGGGCGTAGCCTCCTTTCTCCAGAAAGGAAGTGAGTAGTCAGCTCTGTGGGACTGTCTTGGGATTGATCGGCATGGTGGCTTTCTGGCTTGCAGATGATGACCACTGGATCGTCGACACAGACTACGACACGTATGCCGTGCAGTACTCCTGCCGCCTCCTGAACCTCGATGGCACCTGTGCTGACAGCTACTCCTTCGTGTTTTCCCGGGACCCCAACGGCCTGCCCCCAGAAGCGCAGAAGATTGTAAGGCAGCGGCAGGAGGAGCTGTGCCTGGCCAGGCAGTACAGGCTGATCGTCCACAACGGTGAGTCAGGAGCAGGGTGCCTTCTGGCTCTTTGTCGTTAATGGCTTTGTTTTGTATTTTCCAGGTTACTGCGATGGCAGATCAGAAAGAAACCTTTTGTAGCAATATCAAGAATCTAGTTTCATCTGAGAACTTCTGATTAGCTCTCAGTCTTCAGCTCTATTTATCTTAGGAGTTTAATTTGCCCTTCTCTCCCCATCTTCCCTCAGTTCCCATAAAACCTTCATTACACATAAAGATACACGTGGGGGTCAGTGAATCTGCTTGCCTTTCCTGAAAGTTTCTGGGGCTTAAGATTCCAGACTCTGATTCATTAAACTATAGTCACCCGTGTCCTGTGATTTTAGTTTTCATTTGTGTTTATGTCTGTGCTGCAGACGGATGGGTGGGGTGCGCTTCTTTATACCAGGAGCACGTGGCTCTTTCTGACCTTTGGCCTGTTCTAGTGCCTAATCTCCATTATTAAATACTGGCTTCTCCCAACTTCCTGAAAAGGAAGTTTCCTCTTTAACTTA